AAAGGGCCAGTTATTCTAAGGCACGGTCAGACCAATTTCCTTTGTGCCTTTGCTGAGGTTCTGAGCTATCCAGGTCAGGGAGAACAGTGACCTTGTGGCTCCTTTTTCGATTTTTAAAAAGAACCCAGTGCTGCTCTGGGGAGCACGTGCTCTGAGAACAAAAGCAACACTTAACTGCAATCTGTGTAGTCTAGAACGGCTATTGCTCTTCCTCCCCTATCATCCGCAGAAGGCTTGGAAGAACAGATGGAGTCTGCATTTAAGCTGAGTGGCTTTGTTAGACCAAAGGCGATCAAATTCCAGAGCCCCACGCTTTCCCGCACAGGTCCCTGGTCACCGGCTCGGGAACCTGAGGATGCTGGCAAGAACGCACACAGTGAGGGAAGGGCCACGCCCGCGACCTGTGGGCTGAGTGGATTAGAAATTACGATGATGTCACAATATGGGTGACACGCCGGTGTCGGTGTAGGGTGCCGGGGGCAGGGGGCCCTGCAGGGGCGTGGAGTGGCATTGTGCTGTCACAGGGGCTCGGGCGTCTTAGGCACCCATGTGGGTGGCGCACTAGAAGGGGCACTGCTCTGTCCGAGTGCTGCCCTTGGGGCGAGGCGGGCATGTGGCTCTACAAGGTGGAGTCCAGGCGGCCAAAGTTTGGAAAGGTAGGGAAGGACCCCCCCGCCCTCCGCCTGCTCCGCCCTGCCCTTGTTCTCGAGAATGGGGAGCTGGTTCGGACCTAGTCCGGGGTCCACTGCCACGCCCTCTTCCACGGCGAGACCACCCCCCTAGTCCCAGGCCCACACCTGGGGATGCTCCCCAGGCGCCCTGCAACCCCCGGCATTGTCCTCCTGCCCTCCGGGACAGGACTACACTTCCCGAGGTGCTTCGGGGTCCCGGGGGGCGGCGCTCCACGCGGGTTGTGGGGGGCGGGGGCGGCACGTGCCGCCGCTCTCGGCCAATGCGGAGCCCCGCGCGGAGGTCACGTGCCTCTGTTTGGCGCTTTTGTGCGCGCCCGGGTCTGTTGGTGCTCAGAGTGTGGTCAGGCGGCTCGGACTGAGCAGGTGGGTGCGGGGCTCGGAGGAGGCGGCGGCTGAGTGATTGCATGTTTTTGAAAATCATTTTCAGGACTTTCCTTATCCCAGTTGATTGTGCAGAATACACTGCCTGTCGCTTGTCTTCTATTCACCATGGCTTCTTCTGGTAGGTAATCTATTTGGAAAATCTGAAATTGTGTTTTCTGAATTATAAATATAATCAATTCTAGATATCCAGGTGAAAGAACTGGAGAAGCGTGCCTCAGGCCAGGCTTTTGAGCTGATTCTCAGCCCTCGGTCAAAAGAATCTGTTCCAGAATTCCCCCTTTCCCCTCCAAAGAAGAAGGATCTTTCCCTGGAGGAAATTCAGAAGAAATTAGAAGCTGCAGAAGAAAGACGCAAGGTAAACGAAGCAATTCACAGAAAGCAGGATATGAGTGCCTAGCCTATTAAACTTTTTTTTCCAGTCCCATGAAGCTGAGGTCTTGAAGCAGCTGGCTGAGAAACGAGAGCACGAGAAAGAAGTGCTTCAGAAGGCAATAGAAGAGAACAACAACTTCAGTAAAATGGCAGAAGAGAAACTGACCCACAAAATGGAAGCTAATAAAGAGAACCGAGAGGCACAAATGGCTGCCAAACTGGAACGTTTGCGAGAGAAGGTTGGTTTCTTACTTTGTAAAAGGGTTGAGCTAGATGACCTGGTGATTTTTCTTTTTCTTCCAGATGTACTTCTGGACTCACGGGCCTGGGGCCCACCCAGCACAGATCTCTGCTGAGCAATCTTGTCTCCACTCTGTTCCTGCCCTTTGCCCAGCCCTGGGCCTCCAATCTGCATTGATTACCTGGTCTGATCTCTCTCACCATCACTAGGTACTTAATAAATATTTGCTGTTGATGATAGCAATGACCTTGAGACTGATGAACAGTCTGGCCAAGAGGATCCTTGATGTGGAAGATAGAAAAAGCCTTTGGGGTCAGGCAGACTTGGATTCTAATACCAGCCAGTTCTGCTTGCTGTGTCTGAGCCTCAGTTTACTCATCTGTGAAGAGGAGGTAGCAAGAATGAAAATGCCTGCCTTGTGGTTTGTTGTAAGGACAGACACTGCCAACGTAGAGGGCCCAGCAGCTCACAGACCAGTTGCTCTGAGAGCAGACCACTCTTGCCTTGATGGTAGGGAACTATTTTTGTGCGTGGCAAGTGGGACCTTAGGAAGGAAGGCAACTGTGAGGCTTCTGAGAAGGACCCTACACAAGGGAGTTTCCTCCCAGGGCAGGTGAATGGAGAGGGTGGCAGAAGCCTACGGGAAGGGGTCACAGGGATCAGCTAGAGAGTGCCACCACCCTTCCTGGGGAATGCAGGGCAAGGTCCCTGGTGGGAGTTTTCCTGGGAAGCCAAAGAAGCGCCCAACAAAGACAGAATCAACATTTGGGTACCTTTGGTACCCAGAGGCAGCAATGCCAACTACAACCACACTGGAAGAAGAAGACCTTCTCCGCATAGATTCTCTGATCTCTTCCTCCTTCATGGCACCAGCCCTGGGGAACCAGCATGGTGGGGAAATAATGAAGCTGGAATACAACCACTTACAGACTTCACAACCTCCTCCTGTAGATACCAAAGGGATTTTAGGATCACATTTTATTTCTCACCTGAGCAAGAAAAGCTACAGGAGCATCTCAAGCAGAGGGCAGGAGTCTCCAGAGGAGTTCAAGGGGCTCTGGCAAGAAAAATCAAGGGGCTGTGTTCAAGAACTGGCTCCCTTGGTGATTGTATTACGAAGCCCATGTGTGCTGGATGCTGATGAAATTGCTGCCAAATGCCTGTGCAGCCTTGGCAAGGCCCTTTATTTCTCTGGGTCTCCATTTCTCTCTCTCTTTTTTTTTTTTTTTTTTTTTTGAGGCAGAGTCTCACTCTGTCGCCCAGGCTGGAGGGCAGTGGCGTGATCTCGGCTCACTGCAAGCCCCACCTTCTGAGTTCACGCCATTCTACTGCCTCAGCCTCCCGAGTAGCTGGGACTACAGGCGCCCACCACCACGCCCGGCTTATTTTTTGTATTTTTAGTAGAGACGGGGTTTCACCGCATTAGCCAAGATGGTCTCGATCTCCTGACCTCGTGATTCACCCACCTCAGCCTCCCAAAGTGCTGGGATTACAGGCATGAGCCACTGCGCCCGGCCTGGGTCTCCGTTTCTCTAGCTGTGAAATGACTGTTCTAAAAGAGCCCTGCCGGACTTTGGCAGTCTGTAAGAAGACCTGAGTTCTTCTCTCAGTTCCAAGCAGGAAAATTGAACATACCCTGAGCCCAGAGCCTGCAACAAACTCTGGGCAGCCTCAGGAAGTCAGGCAGTGAAGTCGGAAAAATGATCTCTTCTGTATAGGGAGAAAATAAAAGTTTAAAAATTTGTAGTTTGAAGATGTCAGTTGCCATGTCAATTTTTATATTAT